GGGAAGGCCCGGTTTTCCTCCCGCAGGGCCCTGCATGGGCGGGGTCCGTAGCGGGGACTGTCCTGTACATGGGCTGTGTGCTGTGATCCCAAATCTCCCCAGTGCCCTGCGATAAGACGGGCTCCGGGAGGGGTGCCTGCTGCGCTGAGAGCGGGACCCTGGGGCTGCGGACAGGCGCTCCTAGGCTGGCTGGGGCCAGGGGGATGGTGGAGAGTCGAAGGCGCCTTGGGGAGTTCAGGGGAATGAACAGATTATTTCCAACTTTTCCTTCCCTGGGCCAGCCTCCTGAAACGCTAGCGTTGTGCTGGTGAGACAAGGCACAGCAAGCTGCCCTTCTACGTGGGCAGTGAGGCCTGGGACAGAGCCCAGCCCTGGAGCCCTGAAGTCCTGGGGGCTGGGCTCTTCGAGTGGCCAGGCTGGGGCTGCCACCCAGGGCAGGCTGCCGAGGCCCAGGGCACCTCCTGGGATGAGCCTAAGTCCCTTGTAAGCAGGGCTGGATGAGGGGAGGAGGTGGCCAGGACAGGGAATCTGGGGTGGGAGGGGGCAGCCAGGACAGGGACCTGGGGGGCCTGGACAGAGGCTCACAGGCCAGGCACACGGTGAGTGGGAGGCACCTGGCTCACCCTTGGTGACCCCTAACATGGAGTCCAGCACCCAGAGGCTTCAGCTACCTGTGAGGATGGGAGGAGAGGTCAGGAAGGGGACTCCACTCCCTAGCCCCATCGTCCAAGGGGTGCCAGGGCAGCTAGAAGCCCCAAGCCTGCCATTGCCCTCCCTGCCAGCCCTCTGTTTACATTTTATTTTTATATTTTTAGAGATGAGATCTCAGTCTTGCCCAGGCTGGAGTCCAGTGGCACAATCATAGCTTACTGCAGGCTCAAACTCCTGGGCTAAAGCAATCCTCCCACCTCAGCCTCTCAAGTAGCTGGGACCACAGGTGTGCACCACCACCCCCAGCTAACTTTTAAATTTTTTTGTAGAGATGGAGTCTCGCTATGTTGTCCAGGGTGATGTCAAACTCCTGGGCTTGAGAGATCCTCCCACCTTGGCCCCCCAAAGTGCTGGGATTATAGGCATGAGCCTCTGTGCCTGGCCTACTAATCCTTTCTTTTAGGCAGGACCAGCATGGGGTGCCCACTCCCATTAGTGGGGCTTCCCAGCCCTGCCCCTCCCTCTGGGCAGAGACTGCGTTTAAAATGCCCCAGCTGTCCTCACCAGGTTGCCTGGGTGCTCTGCAGGCCCCAGCCTCCCTCCTCGCCTGCTCGGGCCACCTCCACCCCGGCCTCATGGCCACAGGGCCCCTCCCTGGTCCTGTTCTTGCTCCAGGGCCACGGCCCACGCTGCGGTTCAGGCATGTGTGGAGCCAGGCAGGGTGGGGGTAGGGGGGCGGCTGGCAGGCCCAGGCCCTGCAGGGGGAATGCCCGGGTTTGGCCACAGCTGGGCCCTGTCCCTTATGGCTGCGGCAGGTCACGCTGTCTGCCTGGGACGCAACATTCTGTGACAGGGAGGAAGGCTGGGGCAGGCTGCGTGGGGCCTCTGAACCCCCAGCATGGGGCACTTGGAAGGGGGCTGAAGGGGGCAGGGCCTCAGAAATGAGAAGAAGAGGTGGAAGGTGGACCTGGGGGCCCCTCCTACCCCACCTGGCTGGAACCCAAGAGACCGCAGGTGGGTGGGTGGGACCTGAGGAGAGCCCACACCTTCCTTCTCTCTGTCCCTGTGGGCCCAGCAGCTGCCAGGATGAGGCTGCTGTGTGGCCTGTGGCTGTGGCTCTCCTTGCTGAAAGTCCTGCAGGCCCAGACCCCAACCCCCCTGCCACTCCCGCCCCCGATGCAGAGCTTCCAAGGAAACCAGGTACAGGGGTTTTGACGGAAGGAGAAGCAGCCACCGCCGCCCCTGCCCACCACCGCCTCTGTAGTTCCAGGGGGAATGGTTCGTCCTGGGCCTGGCGGGCAACAGCTTCAGGCCGGAGCACAGGGCGCTGCTGAACGCTTTCACCGCAACTTTTGAGCTAAGTGATGATGGCCGCTTTGAGGTGTGGAATGCGATGACTCGGTGAGTGGCTGTCCCTGCCGTTCCAAGCGGGTAGCCTTCCGCCTCCACCTGTCCCCTCCTACAGAGGCCAGCACTGTGACACATGGTCTTATGTGCTGATACCGGCAGCCCAGCCTGGGCAGTTCACTGTGGACCACGGTGTGGGTAAGCCAGTCACAGGAGGGAGGGACGGGGTGCCCACAGGGATGTGACGTCTGTGCCGCCTCAGAGCCCGGGGCGGACAGAGAGGAGACCCGGGTGGTGGACAGCGACTACACCCAGTTCGCCCTGATGCTGTCCCGCAGACACACGAGCAGGCTGGCCGTCCTCAGGATCAGCCTGCTGGGTGAGCCTCCCACCCCGTCCTGGGCCCGTGTGCACAGACCCATGCTGGGCTCCCTGGGCTGCAGGCAGGAGCTGGTTGCTGCCTCCCGGGACGCTGGACCAGTTCATCTGCCTGGGCAGAGCTCAGGGCCTCTCGGATGACAACATCGTCTTCCCAGATGTGACTGGTAACATGGTTCACCTGCAGGCATGCTGGGCAGTAGGCACGGGGCCCGCAGGAATGAGTTTGGTTGACCCTAGAGGAGCTGGACCCAGTGTCTACCCAGGGAGCTCAGCCCCAGCCTGCGCTCAGGGGTCTCCAGGCTCCTGGGTCCCTGTGCTCAACCCAGGCTCTGAGCCACCTCCTGCCGCCCCGGGTCCCCTGTCCTGGGCCACCTCCTCCCACCCCGGGTCTCCTGTCCCGGGCCACCTCCTCCCGCCCCAGGTCCCCTGTCCCGGGCCACCTCCCCCTGCCCCTCCCGCCCCAGGTCCCCTGTCCCGGCCCACCTCCTCCCACCCCGGGTCTCCTGTCCTGGGCTACCTCCTCCCACCCCAGGTCCCCTGTCCCGGGCCATCTCCTCCCTCTGGGTCCCCTGTCCTGGGCCACCTCCTCCCCTCACCCATCCCTGCTCACAAGGAGCTTGGACTCATCCCAGGAGGTGCCCTGGACCTCAGCAGCCTGCCCTGGGTGGCAGCCCCAGCCTGACCACTCAGACAGCCGCGGCCCCCAAGGCCTGACTCTTCTTGTGGGAGGGCGAGGTCAGCCTGAGTCCCTCCTCTTCCTGGAGGGATGCCCACCGTGCCCTTCTGATTCCCGCCTCTGGTCCTTTACATGTGCATAACCACATGCACACACACTCACGCATGAGCAAACGTGTACAGACTGGCACATGCCTCCACATGCGAACACCCACTTACACACACGCCACTCACACTGGCACACATGCTGTCTACCCGTGCACAGGCACACGTGCTGGTCTGCACACACCTGCACACACCTGCACACTCGCTATGCCAGGCCTCCTGGGTCTGCAGTGAGTCTGGGGGCCCATGGGGACAGGGACAGGTGAGGGGCTTCCTGAGGACCTGGGGCTGTTGGGAGCCGCTGTGGGCCACATCTTCTGCCCCTTCTCAGCCTCCCTCACCCCAGCCCCTTCCCCTAGACCCACTGCTGGTCCCCTTTCTCCCTCCTGCTTCTCACCTGAAGCCACCTGCCCCTCCTTTGTGCCCTCCCTTGCTTCCTCCTGGGCTCTGTCCCCTGCTCCCCCTTTGTCCTCCATCCCGACTCCATCTCCCCCACCAGGCTGGTCACCCCAGGCCAGCGTCTGTTGAAGGATGAAGCAGCTCCTGTCCGGCCCAGCCCTGCCTCACAGCTGTGCGAGCTCTGCCCTCCTCAGCTCTCAAACCTGAATAAATGCACCAAGCCCAGAGCCCCAGAGTGTGACCACTATGACCTTGGGTTGGGCAAAGAGACAGGAGCAAGGCGACCGCTGACCCTGCAGGGCTGCAACAGCTCCTTCTCTGGGCACACTATGGCCCCCCAGCCGGCTGTCTCTGGCCAGTGTGTGTGACTCTGTCAGTGAGGGCATGCACATGTATGTTCATGCATGAGTCTTTGCCCATGGTTGCAGGTTGTACAAGGTCGTTCCCAGGCCAAGGCCCCTCCATCCCTGCCCCTTGGGCCCTTGGCTGTGGGAGTTCGCAGGCTCTTCTCCACCTCCACCCTGGTCAGCACTCGGGGCTGCCATACCAGATGCAGCCGGGCTGGAGCTTGCCCCGGAAACACTCAGACCCCGAGCTGTCCCAGGCAGCGGCTGTTCTGTCAGGGAAGCTGGCCTGGAGCTACCAGGGTCCCAGAACAGGAGGAGGCCCTGGTGCAGATGCCCCAGGCCTGGGAGAGGGGAGGCGGTGACAAGCAGCCTCGGGCTGGAGCCTGCTGGGCACAGAGACACAAAGGGTCTGAGGTCACAACCCAGACACCCACTCCCAGCCTGAGCCCCCCAACCCTGACTGTACACCCCTGCAAGATGTCTGTATTCGGACGCCCACCCCCACCGGCCAGCCAGAGCAACTCATTTCTCAGCCCTCCGATGTCTGTGTCCATCTCAGCCCCCACTGTCCTCCGGGCAGGGAGAGCAGGACACCACCCAGGGCGGCCATGGACCCTAGTGGTCTCTGGCCTTGCTAGAGAGTAAAGAGCATCCAGAGACCCCCAACCTGGTGCCTAACCTTCACCCACCAGGAGCACCCCGCTACTCAGAAGCATGGCCCTTGTTTAGAATCCTTCTGCCATCATGTGCACCTCCTGCTGGGCAGGCTGTACAGGATCCAAGCAGATTCTGGAACTGGAAGACGGACAGAGACAGCAGACAGACTGGAATTCCTCCCTGCCCTGACGGCCCCAACGAGATGGATCCCCATGATCAAGTCAAACGACACCAGCTGTGGTGCTTACTGCAGCCACAATTCAACCTTTTCTGTGTGTCTGACTCCCCAACACACA